ACGTGAGACCGGCGCCGCGGTGGGTAAAAGGCGCAGGTCCTGGATTCCCAGCCCCTTCGCTGATTCTCTTAACGACTTGGTGTCAGCTGCTCCCCGTCTGGGCCTCAGTTTCCTCTTCTGTAAACTGGGTGATGATGGGGGTTACTGGACCCCAGGCTCTTCAGCGTACAGATGGGGAAACTGAAGACCAGCTCGAACAAGGATCTGGGGCCCGAGTTCCCGGAGTCCCAAGCCGAGGTCTTTACGAATTTGCCTCCTAGTAGAGGCCACACCCTCCACCTGGTCCACCATGCCAATCTCAGACCCGGAAGCACACGGGCCCGTGAGCTGCTCGGGACCAGCGCCAGAGTCGCAGAAAGGATGACAGTCCGACTGGACTCTGCTGGGGGCACTCATGGGATGGGAGAAGCGCTAACGCCAAAGACCGTACCCGGCAGCTGACGCTCGGAGCTTGCGAGATCCGCTTCCTAACCCGAGTGCTGCGTTCTCACCGTGGCAGCTGAAGGGCTGTGATTTCAACCAATAGGGGAGCGGGTTGGGCGGGCATTAGCGGCCAAGTCACGTGGATTCGCCCGGCTACCAATCAGGAAGCAAGTTCTCAGCATCAGCTTTGAGTGAGCGTGCAGAAGAGTCACATGAATGGAGGAACCGCCAATAGAGAAACAGCTGGGCCGGCTCTTCCAGGTTGTGCGACGAGGAAAGTCTGGAGTGGACCAATAGGGATTTTAAAAGCCGAGTATGTCACGTGTAACCAGTAATTTGGCCAATAGGAATGCTCGAGAACCCGGAAATAGGGAAGGGACGGCAGTAAGAGCAGAAGATGTTGCCACATGTGGCCAGAGAAGGCGTAGGCCCGCCCCCTAGTGTCCCAGGCTCACGCGCACACCACCTGAGTCCGGGGCGGGGAGGCGGGGCTAGTCTAAAACACCAATGGAAGCCGGAGTAGGAGGGCTCGCGCCATGACGCAAGAGGCGTGGCTTACCAAGCCTGGCCAATGAGAGCTGGAAGCGCTGGGCGCATCTTTAGGCGTGCGAGGAGGGGGCATGGCGGATACTGTGTTGTTTGAGTTTCTTCACACGGAGATGGTGGCTGAGCTGTGGGCTCACGACCCCGACCCCGGCCCGGGGGTGAGCGCCGGGCTCCGTGGGGAGGAAGCGGGGGCCACCAAGGTAACGCCTCTGGGAGAGCGGAGGGCGCGTCAGGCCCCTGAGCATCTCTCCCCTGGCCTTCTAGGGACAGAAGATGAGCCTGTCGGTCCTGGAGGGTATGGGGTTCCGTGTGGGCCAGGCTCTAGGCGAGAGGTGAGCGCGGCCCCTCCTGCTCTCCCCCAGCCCCCACGGCCTCAGCTTGGTACTGCCCCACCAGGCTGCCCCGGGAGACGCTGGCCTTCAGGGAGGAGCTGGATGTCCTCAAGTTCTTGTGCAAAGACCTGTGGGTGGCGGTGTTCCAGAAGCAGATGGACAGCCTGCGCACCAATCACCAGGTGGGAGCACCCCGGCCTGCCCGTCCAGCTTCGACCCCACCCACCAGCCTCTCCTCTCCCCCAGGGGACCTACGTCCTGCAAGACAACAGCTTCCCCCTCCTCCTCCCGATGGCCTCTGGCCTGCAGTATCTGGAGGAAGCACCCAAGGTATGGGGGGAGCTGGGGCCTTGTCCACACCTTCTTCCCATGCTGGTCTGTGTTCCCTCCTCAGTTCCTGGCCTTCACCTGCGGCCTCCTGCGCGGCGCCCTCTATACCCTGGGCATTGAGAGCGTGGTCACCGCCTCCGTGGCAGCCCTGCCCGTCTGTGAGTCATGGGGGGTGGGGGGATTCTTCTCATCCTCAAGCCTAAGCCAGGCCTTCTCTTCCAGGTAAGTTCCAGGTGGTGATTCCGAAATCCTAAGCCTGCCTCGCACCTGCTGAGCCGCACTGCTGCCCCTGGCCTCACCGGCCTCAGGAGACGGTGGGGCCGCTGCATTTCGGGGTGGTCTTGGGAATCCCAGGCCCTAGGGGTCACATTTGCTCAGGAAGTGGGTATCAAATTGAGGTGGGGGTGTCAGAGGAGGCAAAGGGGTCCCAGCTGCGGTCAGGACTGTGGTGGGATTCCCGCCTCGGCAGCGTCACTGCCCAGTAGCTGCTCAATAAAGGCTGTGTGTGTGGAATCTGACTCAGAGCAGTGGGGGAGGATCTGTGG